AGAGGTGGATTCTCCTTATGTTGCCCAGACTGGTCTCAAACTCCTAGGCTCAAGCTATCCTCCCACCTGGACCTCCCAAAGTGCTGGAATTACAGGCAGGAGCCACCGCGCCTGGCGAGAAGTGATTTTTGTTAAGAGGCTAGACAAAAGGAAACTGGGCTTTGAAGATGAAATGAATGAATAACTCGCAGCACATGCTTCCTTCTCTCCCTAGATGGCCCCTTTGCAGGCAGTCAGGGACCATGTCTCGTTCATCTTAGTTTCCAGGAGCTTGACACTTTGTAGTTGAGGGCTTTGTGCTCCATTCTCAAGAAACGACAAGTGCCCAAAGGCTATTAAACTTGGGACCTCTTTACCCCCAAAAGTAGTACAGAATAAGAGTTGGGTGGCCTTGAAAAGCACCTTCTTCTGTCCACACTGGGTCGCCCGCTGGGTAACCTCCCAAACCTATGAGAGCTCACCTTATCCCAGGTAAGGTCCTTACTTTAAGGAAGAGGAGGGGGGCCAAGGGCTCCAGCAGACCTGTTCTACACGGGGTAGGGGGGTGGGTGGGAACTATACAGGTGACAACATTTCATAGAACTACACACACACTCACACACACGCACATGACTGCATACCCAACAGGTTAAATCCGAGTGTGGTCTGTAATGAAGTTAATTGTATTGGTTTAGTTAATTGTATTGGTTTAGTTAATTGTATTGTGCGAATGTCAATTTCCTGGCTTTGAGAATGTTGTATCTTAAGAAAAATGTTGAGGTAAGCTGGGTGGGTGATGGTATAGGGAACCTGTATGTATTAATTTTGCAACTTCTTGTGAGTCCATAATTATTTCGAAGTAAAAAGTAAAACAAAAGAAAACAATGGAACTTCCCCCTCAGCCCAGCCTACTTCGAGACCGCCTCACACTCACACATCTGGCCTCACCCAGGTCCAGCCAGCCCTAGGCAGGGGGTGAAGGGAGGGGCAGGGCGGGGCCACGCAAGCGCAGTTCCGCAATCCCGGCCGCTCCGGGAAGTCGCGCATGCGTAGTCTCGGCCCCGGGCTGCCGCGCCAGCCCGTCTCCGCGGCGGGGGACCGGGCTGCCTTGGCCCCTCAGCGCTCGCGTCTTTTCCGGCAGTTGGAACGCTTCCTGTTGTCCTCACCCGTAACCGCCTGTTGCCCCCTGTCTCAGAGTCCCTCACGCGTCCCCTCCCGTCTTTGGCTCGTTGGCTGCCGCCGCCGGGGCTTCGCCAGCCTTCAAGTCGAGACTACTGGCCGAAGGGGCGTCTGCGGCTCTCCGCCGTCCCCAGCCCTGCCTCTCCCTGGGCTCTGGTGAGTTGCTTGCTGCCGCCGTCTTCACTCCATCTTTTTTTTTTTTTTTTTTTTTTTTTTCCAGACGGAGTCTCACTCACCCAGGCTAGAGTGCAGTGGTGTGATCTTGGCTCACTGCAACCTGTGCCTCCAGGGTTCAAGCGATTCTCCTGCCTCAGCCTCCCAAGTAGCTGGGATTACAGGTGCCCACCACCACACCCGGCTAATTTTTTTTGTATTTTTAGTAGAGACAGGCTTTCACCATGTTGGCCAAGCTAGTCTCCAACTCCTGACTTCAGGTGATCCACCTGCCTCAGCCTCCCAAAGTTCTGGGATTACAGGCATGAGCCACCGTGTCCGGCCATCTTTATTCTTTAGCTTTGTTGACAACTAAAAATCATTAACTTACTCAACTGCCTGTTATATGGAAGGCACTGTTTGCCTTAGGGTTAAATACTAGCAGATTGTTGTGTTGTGTTTGTTGTTGTTGTTGTTGTTTTTAAGACAGAGTCTTGCTCTGTCCCAGGCTGGCGTGCAGTGGCACAAGCCAAACTCACTGAAACCTCTGCCTCTCCAGCTCAAGCAATCCTCCCACCTCAGCCTCCTGAGTAGCTGGGACTACAGGTGTGTGCTACCACACCTGGCCAATTTTTTGTATTTTTTTGTAGCAACGGGGGTTTTGCCATGTTGCACAGGCTGGTTTCAAGCAATCTCCTACCTCTCCCTCCCAAAGTGCTGAGATTACAGGGGTGCACCAGTGCCCTGGCAAATTGTTACATTTTTATGTTGAAGTAATTTCAGTTGTTAAAATGTAACTACATATATGCAATTTCTTCAGGAATTTTCAGACAAGGAAGTACAAAACTCTCACTTGCTTTTGACATGTTTTTACATCTGGTTTTTAAATTTCTTCACCAAACACACTTAGAGTGCATGTGGTTTTCATTGTGGGTGGAGGGGGGGGTACAGGCTGACAAATAAGGAACCACACCCAAGCTTCACAAACCAAACAGAGGTTTTTTTTTTGTTGTTTTTGTTTTTTTTAATTCCTTTAGTGATACTCTAAAACATTTGAGTTTGCTTTGGTATTAGTCGAAACTTCCCCATAAAAAATAATGTGATATTTTATAGTAAGGTAGCTCTTAATGCAGTGTCTTAAATTTGTTTTTACTGATCTTTTTGGCACATGATGAATCAAAATGTTTGACTCTCAAGTAGAGTCTTAGTTTTGAATCTCTGCTCTGAAGGAATTATTTATGTGATTTTTGTCTGCGTATCTTTTTAAATAATTGCTTTTTAAATAATTTTAAGGCTTTTTTGAACAAGTGTTTTATAAGCCTTAGTTTAATCCACAAAACAATTTAAAAAGCTACTAAATATTAAGGGGGAAAACCTGAAAACTTTTCTTAAAATGCACTATCTTTGAAAATGGTCCTTGGCTGGGTGCGGTGGCTTATGCCTCTAATCCCAGCACTTTGGGAGGCCCAGGCAGTCAGATCATCTGAGGTCAGGAGTTCAAGACTAGCCTGGCCAACATAGTGAAACCCCGTCTCTACTAAAAACTAGCTGGGGGTGATGGCATGTCCCTGTAGTCCCAACTACTTGGGAGGCTGAGGCAGGAGAATCGCTTGAACCCAGGAGGCGGAGGTTGCAGTGCACCGAGATTGTGCCATTGCACTCCAGCCTGGGCGACAGAGTGAGACTCCATTTCCAAAAAAAGAAAAATGGCCCTTTGACTCTCATGATTCTTTTTTGCTGCAGCTGTGGGGGGTAGTAGAGACAGGGTCTTGCTATGTTACCCAGGCTGGTCTTGAATTCCTGGACTCATGAACTCCTGGGCTCAAATGATCTCTCTACCTCACCCTCCCAAAGTGATGGGATTACAGGCATGAACCACAGTGTTCAGCCTCTCCTAATTTTTACTCAGCTTTATATTGGGATGAAGAGACAGAGAAGTAGATCATATGAGAGGTAGGAATGGTAAGAATAAAATATTGAGCACTATTGGCCGGGCATGGTGGCTCACGCCTGTAATCCCAGCACTTTGGGAGGCTGAGATGGGCAGATCATGAGGTCAGGAGATCGAGACCATCCTGGCTAACACGGTGAAACCCTGTCTCTACTAAAAAATAGAAAAAATTAGCCGGGCGTGGTGGCGGGTGCCTGTAGTCCCAGCTACTCGGGAGGCTGAGGCAGGAGAATGGCACGAACCTGGGAGGCGGAGCTTGGAGTGAGCCGAGATCGCGCCACTGCACTCCAGCCTGGGCGACAGAGCGAGACTTCGTCTCAAAAAAAAAAAAATTGAGCGCTATTGCCAATGCTGGAGCAAGTCAATGTTAGTGAACAATTTGGCCAAGTGTGATAATACAGGTTAGCTGAAATATCTGGAGGAAAACAAGATTTTATTTTATTTATTTATTTTTTTTGAGACGGAATCTTGCTCTGTCACCCAGGTGGAGTGCAGTGGCATGATCTCGGCTCACTGCAACCTCTGCCTCCCGGGTTCAAGCGATTCTCCTGTCTCAGCCTCCCGAGTAGCTGGGATTATAGGCGCCTGCCACCACGCACAGCTAATTTTTGTGTTTTTAGTAGAGACGGGGTTTCACTCTGTTGGTCAGGCTAGTCTCCCAACTCCTGACCTCAGATGATTCGCCTGCCTTGGCCTCCCAAAGTGCTGGGATTACAGGCGTGAGCCACCGCGCTCAGCCGATTTTATTATTTATTTTTGAGACTGAGTCTCGCTGTGTAGCCCAGTCTGGAGTGCAGTGGCGCTATCTCGGCTCACTGCAACCTCTGCTTCCCAATTCAAGCAATTCTGCCTCAGCCTTTGGAGTAGCTAGGACTACTGGTGTGTGCCACACTCCTGGTTGAAAACAATATTTTAAATTTAGGAAAAAAATATTCTATAACTTATCTAAACACATTGGTGGTGTTTTTTTCTTGTGTAAAATGAGGAAATTAAGATCTCTTGTTTTTAAGGTATTGCTGCTTCTACCACTAGAATCGTGATTCAGGTTTTTTGTCATATTGTTCCCTTTATTTTAAGACTTAAAACTTTATTTTAACTTGTAAATTCAAATAAACGGCAAACATTTATCAAATACCTTAAGGCTGTGTCAGAGCATATATGTATCAGATTACCATTTTTAATCATAGATTTTTCTTTTAACTGTGGATAAACTTAAAAAGTTATTGGTAACAGTATATGCTTATGGAAGAAAATATAGAAAAACATGGGCTGGGTGCAGTGGCTCATGCCTGCAATCCCAGCACTTTGGGAGGCCAAGTTGGGTGGATCACTTGAGGTCAAGAGTTTGAGACCAGCCTGACCAGTGTGGTGAAACCCCGTCTCTACTGAAAATACAAAAAAAAAAATTAGCTGGGCACAGTGGCTGGTGCCTGTCATCTTAACTACTTGGGAGGCTGAGACACGAGAATCGCTTGAACCTGGGAGGCAGAGGTTCCAGTGAGCTGAGATTGAATCATTGTACTCCAGCATGGGCGACAGAGTGAGACTCCATCTCAAAAAAAAAAAAAAAGAAAAAGAAAAACATGGAAAAAGCACAAGCAAGAATAACATTTTCTATTCCCACTACCTACAGGTAAGCCACTAATAACATTTTGATGATATGTTTGGCCCCGTCTCTACTAAAAATACAAAATTAGCCAGGTGTGGTGGCGCATGCCTGTAATCCCAGCTACTCGGGAAACTGAGGTGGGAGAATCGATTGAACCTGGAAGGTGGAGGTTGCGGTGAGCCAAGATCATCCTGTCGCACTCCAGCCTGGGCAACAAGAGCGAAACTCCATCTCAAAAAGAAAAAAAAAGATATATTTGTGTGACTTACAGGTACAGGTAAAGTTGCTTCTGGTTTTCTGGTTGTTGCACTAACACCTCTTCTTTTCTTTGTTTCTAGCAGCCATGGCAATGACAGGCTCAACACCTTGCTCATCCATGAGTAACCACACAAAGGAAAGGGTGACAATGACCAAAGTGACACTGGAGAATTTTTATAGCAACCTTATCGCTCAACATGAAGAACGAGAAATGAGGTAAAGAATTTTGTTTGAAAAAATTGTGTCATGATTTCATGTCTTTTGTTTTTGTTTGTTTTAGACAAAAGAAGTTAGAAAAGGTGATGGAAGAAGAAGGCCTAAAAGATGAGGAGGTAATTAATATTGGCAATGTTTTCCTTAAAACCCCGTCTCCTCCCTTTTTTATTTAAATATTAGAAACGACTCCGGAGATCAGCACATGCTCGGAAGGAAACAGAGTTTCTTCGTTTGAAGAGAACAAGACTTGGATTGGAAGATTTTGAGTCCTTAAAAGTAATAGGCAGAGGAGCATTTGGTGAGGTAAAAATCACAGCTACTTGTCAAGTAGAAAATTTGACTTGGCATTTCTTTTATAACTTTTTAGGTACGGCTTGTTCAGAAGAAAGATACGGGACATGTGTATGCAATGAAAATACTCCGTAAAGCAGATATGCTTGAAAAAGAGCAGGTAAAGCACAGTTGTAGCAGTGCTTTTAGCTTCTTTGTCATTAATCAAATGCATATACCTCCAGGTTGGCCACATTCGTGCGGAGCGTGACATTCTAGTGGAGGCAGACAGTTTGTGGGTTGTGAAAATGTTCTATAGTTTTCAGGATAAGCTAAACCTCTACCTAATCATGGAGTTCCTGCCTGGAGGTAATTACTTGACGATGAAAGGTCATTTTTTCTGTGTGGTGGCTTTGTATCTTCTTGTTTCCAGGGGACATGATGACCTTGTTGATGAAAAAAGACACTCTGACAGAAGAGGAGACTCAGTTTTATATAGCAGAAACAGTATTAGCCATAGACTCTATTCACCAACTTGGATTCATCCACAGAGACATCAAACCAGACAACCTTCTTTTGGACAGCAAGGTATTGGGGGGGCATTGGCATGAACTATGCACCATCCATCTATCACCTTGTTTCTTCCCCATAGGGCCATGTGAAACTTTCTGACTTTGGTCTTTGCACAGGACTGAAAAAAGCACATAGGACAGAATTTTATAGGAATCTGAACCACAGCCTCCCCAGTGATTTCAGTAAGTGGTAACAATTACGTTAGCCTTTTCGTCTTTGACTGCAGCTTGTATTCTTTACTTTCAGCTTTCCAGAACATGAATTCCAAAAGGAAAGCAGAAACCTGGAAAAGAAATAGACGTCAGCTAGTAAGTAATATCTGTGGCTTCTGAAATGCTACTGGGCCTCGCTGATGTGTGGTCCATGTTTCAGGCCTTCTCCACAGTAGGCACTCCTGACTACATTGCTCCTGAGGTGTTCATGCAGACCGGGTACAACAAGCTCTGTGATTGGTGGTCGCTTGGGGTGATCATGTATGAGATGCTCATCGGTAAGTTGCATGGTTTCAGAGGACTTTTTCTGGTAAAAGCTCCGAAGTTCCTTTTTTATTACAGGCTACCCACCTTTCTGTTCTGAGACCCCTCAAGAGACATATAAGAAGGTGATGAACTGGAAAGAAACTTTGACTTTTCCTCCAGAAGTTCCCATCTCTGAGAAAGCCAAGGATCTAATTTTGAGGTATTAGAGAACATCCCTCCACCTTCTTTCTCGAGATGTGCTGAAAGGCCTCTGTCTTTTCCAGGTTCTGCTGTGAATGGGAACATAGAATTGGAGCTCCTGGAGTTGAGGAAATAAAAAGTAACTCTTTTTTTGAAGGCGTTGACTGGGAACATATCAGGTATATCCATATAAACACTTTCAGAATTATTTTTAGTAATTTTTGGCATGTGTATTCTTGGCAGAGAGAGACCTGCTGCAATATCTATTGAAATCAAAAGCATTGATGATACCTCAAACTTCGATGAGTTTCCAGAATCTGATATTCTTAAGCCAACAGGTAACACCACCAGCATTGTCTCCTGCTGCCTTTGAATCAACTCTCACATCTATTTCTTTCCCAGTGGCCACAAGTAATCATCCTGAGACTGACTACAAGAACAAAGACTGGGTCTTCATCAATTACACGTACAAGCGCTTTGAGGGCCTGACTGCAAGGGGGGCAATACCTTCCTACATGAAAGCAGCAAAATAGTACTCTTGCCACGGAATCCTATGTGGAGCAGAGTTCTTTGTATAACATCATGCTTTTCCTCTCACACTCTTGAAGAGCTTCCAAGAAGTTGATGGAACCCACCAATATGTCATAGTAAAGTCTCCTGAAATGTGGTAGTAAGAGGATTTTCTTCCATAATGCATCTGAAAAACTGTAAACAAAGACAACCATTTCTACTACGTCGGCCATAAACAGCTATCCTGCTTTGGAAGAGAAGCATCATGAGCCAATTTGATAGGTGTTTTAAAAATAACTTGAGTTTTCCTAAGTTCATCAGAATGAAGGGGAAAAACAGCCATCATCCAACATTATTGAGATTGTCGTGTATAGTCATCGAATATCAGCCAGTTCCTGTAATTTTGTGACACGCTCTCTGCCAAGCCCACCAAGTATTTCCTTTATAGCTAAAAGTTCCATAGTACTAAGGAAATAAAGCAATAAAGACAGTCTCAGCAGCCAGGATTCTGGCTGAAGGAAATGATCCGCCACCCTGAGGGTGGTGATGGTAGTTTCTACCCATACCTCAGCCTCAGGCGAGTGGCTTATAGCCTCCATTCATGGTGCACTTTATTTATGGTACTAAGATAAAGACTGTCAATCCATTGATTTATCTCCTCCTGTCCCCCATCTAAAATACCCATGCTGCTTTTCTGAGTGTTGATGGGGGTTACCAGCTTGATCCACTGTTGCTCTTAGAAGGCCCAGAAAGTCTTTGGGCATTGCCAAGAAATCCCGGATTATGTGGAAAACCCTCACTTTCTCTTCACGGCTGTACCAGAAAATCCCTAAGACAGATCTTGCCGTGGACTAGCAATACCTGCAAGTGCTGCCAATGGGAACTCAATTTATTCCTGGGAACCTAACGAGGAGAGCCCAGGCCTAGGCAGGAGGCCTGGAACCCTCTTGGCTAAGGTGCTGTTCCTGTTCCTGCAAGGTCTCCAGAACCCCTTTGGAAATGGTGAAGGAACCAGCCCAATAGAAGTACAGAGCCAGCTGACAAGTCCTTGTAAAGCTCACTCCTCAGTCCTTGGCACAGCCATGTTTTGTCTTCTCTCTTGGTATTTCTTCTCTCCCAACTTTAGCCATTTTGCCTTGGAATCATGATTACAATTTTTTCCTTTGCAGATGCCTTCCTGGGGGATACTCCTCCCCACCCTAAAGGGTCGCCTGCAACTTAGGCGGATTGGGTCTCTCTGCTGTGGCGTTCTCTCTTGAGAGACCCTCTGAATTTTAGCACAAAGTGCCTTCTGTTTCACAGCTGCCACCACCTTTAGAGGAATTTCGTCAGAAAAATGTGGAGGCTCCATATTAATGCATTATTTTTTAAAAAGTTTTGATAACTCTTAAAGCATCATTTGCACCTATGTGGGAACTTTGCCTGTTGCAAAGTATTGTGGCCGAGCTGCAGCTGGGAGCCTGCTTTCTGCCAGTCTTGAGGTTCTGAAGATCAGCTTTGAAAGGAAAGTATGTCCTAGCTTAGCCATTCAGAAGAGAAAAATGGAATATCAGAGTTACAGTTGTCAGTGAAACTACTTTGGATTTTAACCTCTTAGAGGAAGAAAAAAGGTTAGGGAAGTGTCAACTCTGGATGAAGGTGATGTGTTTGCCTCTCAGTCTTTCATTCATAGCCTGCTAGTGAAAAGGAAGTAAATGAGATTCTTTTGTGTGACTTTGTAGTCTCTTTGTATTACCAAATAGTTGGGGTGTTGACTCCTGTGTGTTTTGCAAGAATGTGTGGTAAGCCTGGGTAAAGAGAAGGAACTGCGGTGTTGGGAGAGTCTTTGTGTTGGGGAGTGGCAGGGGATGATTTGTTTCAGGGGAAAATGCCCACATTTTAACTTTTAAACTTCTGAATAAACTGTGTAAAAACAGTAGTGGAAATACGTGGTGTGATTTATTAAAC